TTCAGCATGTTGGTCAGGCTGGTCTCAAACTCCTGACCTCAGGTAATCCGCCCACCTTGGCCTCCCAAAGTGCTGGGATTACAGGCGTGAGCCACCACCCCCGGCCCTCTTTTCTTTTTCTTTTTCTTTTTCTTTTTTTTTGGAAGTTCAGTTTTTATCTCAAAGCCTACCCAAATCTGGCTATCCATGGGTATGGCAGTGCCTCAGTGTGCCCTTCTGTAAAATGGGCAGCAGCAGCTCTCGCCATGGGCCCCTTGCGGGGACTGAATGAGCTCTTGCAGGCAGCTCCCGCAGCGCAGGCCTGGCACAGGCAACCAAGGCAGCGCTGGTCAGGTGCTCAGGCCTCAGACTCTCCATAACATTCCATTTCTCCAGCTGTGATCTCCCTGGCTTCTCCATGAGTCCCATAAGAGCCCTGTGAGGTAGCTGGGCAGGGCCAAGGAGCAGACGGAGCGGCACTTCAGGGACTCAGGCAGAAGCAGTTCCAAGCAGGATCAGTGGTTAGATCCATGCTGTCCAACACAGTAGCTGCCACAGCCACTGCCATGCATGAGCAGCAACAGTCACATCAAGTCGAATGAAGAATTCAGTCCCTGCTCCTTCTCGACATACGTCACGTGCTCCGTAGCCTCGTGTGGCTGGTGGCCACCAGTGCTGGACAGCACGGAGAGAACATTTGCATCATTGCAGAGAGTCTGTTTGACAGTGATGCATTGATATATTGAAATACAGCCGGGTGCCGTGGCTCACGCTTATAATCCAGCACTTTGGGAGGCTGAGGCAGGAGGATTGTTTGAGGCCGAGAGTTTGAGACCAGCCTGGGCAACATGGCAAAAGCTTATCTCTACAAAAATACAAAAAAATTAGCCGGGTGTAGTGGTCCACGCCTGTAGTCGGCTACTCAGGAGGCTGAGGTGGGAGGATCACCTGGGCCTGGGAGGTGGAGGCTGCAGTGAGCTGAGATCACGCCACTGCACTCCAGCAGAAATTTGTGTGATGTGTGTGTGTGTATGTATGTATGTGTGTGTGTATGTGTGTGTGTGTGTGTGTGTGTGTGTATGTATACAGTTGACCCCTGACCAACTTGGGGGCTAGGGGTGCCAGCCCCCTGTGCAGTTGAAAATCTGCCTGTAACTTTTGACTCCCCTAAAACTTAACTCCTAATAGTGTTCTGTTGATTGGACACCCTACCAATAACATAAACAGTCAGTTAACACATTCATGTTAAATGTATTCTATCCTGAATTCTGACAATAAAGTAAGCTAGAGAAAAGAAAATGTTATTGAGAAAATGCTAAGGAAGAGAAAATACATTTACTAGCCACTAAGTGGAGTGTATCATCGTAACGGGCTCCCCTGATTGTCTTCACGTTGAGTAGGCTGTGAGCAGGAGGAGGGGGCGGTTGTCTTGCTGTCTCAGGAGTGGCAGAGGCAGGAGAAAGTCCACATATAAGTGGACCACACGATTCAAACCCCTGTCCTTCAAGGGTCAAGTGTAGTCCTCCGCTGGCTGGTAAATAGCTCACCTCAGCCCTTCCTGGGTCCCCACCACCCCCCACCCAGCCCTCCCAGCCCTCTTCTGAAACCTGCTGTTAATTCCCATTTCTCTGATGAGGAAACTGAGTGGCCACAGGGTACTGTTCCTAGCGGAAAATTGGCAGCACCGGGGGGTCGGAGCCCAGGTTTCTGCTTTTCCTGGCTTCCAGCCAGGCTCCGAGTCCTATATGTCACTTGCTGGTCACTTGCTGTGTGCCAGGCCCTACTTGGGCCCCCTTGCCACAGCCCCATGCAGCATCATCAGAGAGGCTGCAGCTGGCCCAAAGTGGCACAGCCAGGGACTGGACGGGAGCCGGGTGGGCGGTGTGTCCCCAGCTCCCCTGCTGCCCTGTGGGTGTGACCAGAGCGAGGCACCGCCTGTGAGTGGAGATTGGGGCTGGGGGGCCTGTGGCAGGGACTTTTGCATTCTCTTCTCCCCGTAACTGCTTCCCGCCCCACATCCTCTTCTGGCTTTTGGAATTTGACCCCAGATCTATAAGAAGAGCCTGGCTCCTCCCTCTCCCTCACCTCCTACACCGCCTCCAGGTTCTGCCACTTTTACAAATTTGCTTTATCTGTTCACTCTTTCCCTTCTCTCCATCCCCGTGGCTCCAGCCGCGGCCTCATCCTCTACCCCCGGACCCCTGGCGCAGCTCCTCCCTGGCCTCCAGCCGCGCCGCTCCAGTCCACTCAGAGGGGTCCTTCACCCACCAGAGCTGAGCCTGCCCCTCTGTTGTCACAGCCCGTTGTGAGAGGAAGGAGGGCCCCCCCGCCCCCGGCCCATTGCCACGGCCTCTGTAACAGCTCGACATTCCCTCCTCCCGGCTTCCCTCCTGGACGTTCCGGGGCCCACCCTGTGCCCGCCCTCTCACTTAGCCCTCGGACGGCTCCCCCACCCCCACACTTGCCTCCCTAGAGACCCAGGGCTCCTTGCCTCGGGTGCCAGCAGAGGAACTGCCGGTAGGGGGCGCTGGCTCGCTCGTTCCTGCAGCAAATACTGAGGCTCGGAGGGGCCAGCGCCGTTGGCCGGCCTTGAGGATGCAGCCGTGGACGCCGCGGCAAAGCCCTCAGGGGCTCCCCTCTTAGCAGGAAGGCAGGCAATGAACGCAGGAACAAATCACCGAGCATCAGGTGCTGGGTGGCCGTGACACGAGCTGTGAAGAAAAGGAAGTGCAAGGGATACGGACGGTAGGGGGAGCTCAAAGAAGACCTCCTGGAGGAAGCCTCTCCCCCTTCTCTCCCCCACCCACAGCCCCCCAGCGTCCACGCGGAGCATGAACATTGAGGATGGCGCGTGCCCGCGGCTCCCCGTGCCCCCCGCTGCCGCCCGGTAGGATGTCCTGGCCCCACGGGGCATTGCTCTTCCTCTGGCTCTTCTCCCCACCCCTGGGGGCCGGTGGAGGTGGAGTGGCCGTGACGTCTGCCGCCGGAGGGGGCTCCCCGCCGGCCACCTCCTGCCCCGTGGCCTGCTCCTGCAGCAACCAGGCCAGCCGGGTGATCTGCACACGGAGAGACCTGGCCGAGGTCCCAGCCAGCATCCCGGTCAACACGCGGTACCTGAACCTGCAAGAGAACGGCATCCAGGTATGCGGGGCCAGCGGGCAGAGGGGGACCTTTCCGTGACTGATCCGTGTCTCCCTCTCCCCAGGTGATCCGGACGGACACGTTCAAGCACCTGCGGCACCTGGAGATTCTGCAGCTGAGCAAGAACCTGGTGCGCAAGATCGAGGTGGGCGCCTTCAACGGGCTGCCCAGCCTCAACACGCTGGAGCTTTTTGACAACCGGCTGACCACGGTGCCCACGCAGGCCTTCGAGTACCTGTCCAAGCTGCGGGAGCTCTGGCTGCGGAACAACCCCATCGAGAGCATCCCCTCCTACGCCTTCAACCGCGTGCCCTCGCTGCGGCGCCTGGACCTGGGCGAGCTCAAGCGGCTGGAATACATCTCGGAGGCGGCCTTCGAGGGGCTGGTCAACCTGCGCTACCTCAACCTGGGCATGTGCAACCTCAAGGACATCCCCAACCTGACGGCCCTGGTGCGCCTGGAGGAGCTGGAGCTGTCGGGCAACCGGCTGGACCTGATCCGCCCGGGCTCCTTCCAGGGTCTCACCAGCCTGCGCAAGCTGTGGCTCATGCACGCCCAGGTAGCCACCATCGAGCGCAACGCCTTCGACGACCTCAAGTCGCTGGAGGAGCTCAACCTGTCCCACAACAACCTGATGTCGCTGCCCCACGACCTCTTCACGCCCCTGCACCGCCTCGAGCGCGTGCACCTCAACCACAACCCCTGGCATTGCAACTGCGACGTGCTCTGGCTGAGCTGGTGGCTCAAGGAGACGGTGCCCAGCAACACGACGTGCTGCGCCCGCTGTCATGCGCCCGCCGGCCTCAAGGGGCGCTACATTGGGGAGCTGGACCAGTCGCATTTCACCTGCTATGCGCCCGTCATCGTGGAGCCGCCCACGGACCTCAACGTCACCGAGGGCATGGCTGCCGAGCTCAAATGCCGCACGGGCACCTCCATGACCTCCGTCAACTGGCTGACGCCCAACGGCACCCTCATGACCCACGGCTCCTACCGCGTGCGCATCTCCGTCCTGCATGACGGCACGCTTAACTTCACCAACGTCACCGTGCAGGACACGGGCCAGTACACGTGCATGGTGACGAACTCAGCCGGCAACACCACCGCCTCGGCCACGCTCAACGTCTCGGCCGTGGACCCCGTGGCGGCCGGGGGCACCGGCAGCGGCGGGGGCGGCCCTGGGGGCAGTGGTGGTGTTGGAGGGGGCAGTGGCGGCTACACCTACTTCACCACGGTGACCGTGGAGACCCTGGAGACGCAGCCCGGAGAGGAGGCCCTGCAGCCGCGGGGGACGGAGAAGGAACCGCCAGGGCCCACGACAGACGGTGTCTGGGGTGGGGGCCGGCCTGGGGACGCGGCCGGCCCTGCCTCGTCTTCTACCACGGCACCCGCCCCGCGCTCCTCGCGGCCCACGGAGAAGGCGTTCACGGTGCCCATCACGGATGTGACGGAGAACGCCCTCAAGGACCTGGACGACGTCATGAAGACCACCAAAATCATCATCGGCTGCTTCGTGGCCATCACGTTCATGGCCGCGGTGATGCTCGTGGCCTTCTACAAGCTGCGCAAGCAGCACCAGCTCCACAAGCACCACGGGCCCACGCGCACCGTGGAGATCATCAACGTGGAGGACGAGCTGCCCGCCGCCTCGGCCGTGTCCGTGGCCGCCGCGGCCGCCGTGGCCAGTGGGGGTGGTGTGGGCGGGGACAGCCACCTGGCCCTGCCCGCCCTGGAGCGAGACCACCTCAACCACCACCACTACGTGGCTGCCGCCTTCAAGGCGCACTACAGCAGCAACCCCAGCGGCGGGGGCTGCGGGGGCAAAGGCCCGCCTGGCCTCAACTCCATCCACGAACCTCTGCTCTTCAAGAGCGGCTCCAAGGAGAACGTGCAAGAGACGCAGATCTGAGGCGGCGGGGCCGGGCGGGCGAGGGGCGTGGAGCCCCCCACCCAGGTCCCAGCCCGGGCGCAGCCTGACCGGGACCCCTCCCTCCCACAGCCCAGCCCACCTTCTGGGACCACGCAGGGAATTGGGGAGAGGTGGCTTCCAGCCCCATCTGGGGCTCGGACCCCCAGTAAGGACAGGGTGGGGCTCCAGGAGCGGAGTCTCTGGGATCCTCGCCTCACCCCCGCCAATCCCCGGTGACGGGAGGGGACGTGGGACCCAGGAGAAGTGGCCTGAGTTCTCCGCGTTTCCTCCTCGCTCTCCCACCAAGCGTTCCGGGCCCGCCGCCTTCCAGGGGAGAGAGGAGCTTTCTCCAGGGGTGTCCTTTCCCCTCGGCCCCAAACACCTTCCTTTTACGGTTCAGTTTTTGCAGTTTGACGCCCGTCCCTCCCTCCCACTCCTCCGCCCTCAAAACTGAAGAGATGGACACGTCGCCAGAGCTCCCGTCCCAGCGCCCGGCTCTGCTCCCGGCCGGCGGTCCCTGTCGTCGGCGCGGGGGGGAGCCTCCACCCGCCCCAGCCCCACCTGCCCCACAGACACTTTTGATACTGAAGGGAGGTTTGCGTCAACGACTACCTGCTCTGTAATTACTTTAAAAAAAAAACATGGAAAAAGTAAAAAAATATTTTTTTTGGTCATGAAAGCACGGAGGAGAGAAAACAAAGTGAATGTGGG